AGTGCTTAGTGGGGAACGTGAGTCAAATTGTTGAAATAAATTGTAAAAGTACCAGCAAAACTAAGGACCGACCTTATTGCTAGTTTCCTTCTTTGCTCTGACCACATTTTGGTCATTTATTCATTTAACAAACATTGATAAACACGTATTTTATGCTAGGCTCTTAAGTGTTTAAATGTCATCTTTAGCTCTAGGCTCTGGGATCCTAGTGTAGTGTCTCTGGGTGTAGCATAGTATTTGGGACATGGTAGGTGCTCAGTATATACTTGTGGACTGACTAAAAATAACCACAAGAGATCCTCCCCTGTGGTGAGAATTGTGGCGCAGATTTGGGGGCCAGGAGAACTTTCTGGAGGTAGTGGCAATAAATAATTCAGTTCTAAACTTGTTCTGAAAGTATTTAACCAGAGTACGGATTTTTATTATTGAAACATTTTTTTTCAGTTTTCATTTTCTTCCTTTTCTTGGGGAGTATGTAAAATAATGCAAGAATGCTTTCTAAATGAGTCCACGTTTATTCTTTGGATATTTGAATATGGTATGTAACTCTGGATACGATCTCAAAGCAAAAATGATTTAGATTGAAGATTTTTGTAAAAAGCTTGAAATTGAAGTATACCGCTAATACAAATGAACTTTTTAAAAGTGGTGTGCCAGAAAACAGTAAATCAGTTTGGTAAATATGTAACTGTAGACATCCAAGACAGAGAAAATGAGGCCTGAGTTAAGGGACTAAGATGAAGGGAGATATTTCTAAGGCGAATCAACAAGGAGAGGTGGCGAATTGTACATGAGGGATTTGGCAGAGATACTGCAGCTCCTGGCACGACAAGAATTAGGATTTGTAAAAAGTTAGTGATTCTCTCTCCCTGCCGGTTTACATCACAACGTAGGTGTTGATCTAGGGAGGGAGTCAATGAGATAGAGCATTGCAGAGCTTGCTAGAGAGGCACAGGAAGTTGCCTGAAGTGAAGGAGGGGGTAGCGGCTGCAGAAGCTAAAGCTTCCGCCAAACAAAAGAGGACAGCACTTCCGGTCACGCCATCGTTGCTGCCTTCTTCGTCAAGGTGAGTGTAAAGAAGGGGACTTGGTAATTCTCTAGAAAATAATCTGTCTTCTTGCTTTTTCCAGTTTCTAAAGGCCACCTACCTTCCTTGGCTCCTGCTCCCTTTCTCCATCTTCAGACATAACAGCAAAGCATTTTCAGCTCTCTGACTCTGACCTGCTCCCGTTGCCATCTCTCCTCTGACTCTGATCCTCCTGCCTCCTTATAAGGATCCCAGTAATTACACTGGGCTCACCAAGATAATCCAGGATAATCTCTTCATCTCAGAATCTTAACTCAGTCACATCTGCAAAGCCCATTTGCCATGTAAGGTAACATCTTCACAAGGGTTGGGATTTGAACATCTTGGGAGGACCATTATTCTGCTTACCACACCAGGTTAATGAATTACCAAGTAAAATACCTAATTAGAATTACACATCTCTTTTGTAGGTTATTTTCACTGAAACAGGCATTAATTTCTAAAGTTGTAGGAGTCATAAAATGGCTTTATTTAGACAATACTTCCAAGGAAAGATTTGTATTAACAGAGAATAGAACTAGTTGGTAACAGTTACAAATATTCTCAAATCACCATATTGCAAAGGGGAACAAGATTTACATTCTTGTTAAAGTTCTCAATTTAATGCCTTTTTAAATTCAGATTATTTGAAATTATTGTGCAGCAAAATGGTTTCCACGCCTCCACAGCAGCAGGGGAGCGGGCACAGAGCCTTCATATCTTTCTGAGTTTCCTTTTGTTAATTCTGAAGATTTGCATTTGTAAAGCTAGGCTCTGGAATTTCTTAGCTAGTTTTAAATAAAAAACATGTCTGGGTCCTCGTTATGCTGGCAGAAATGGAGAAAAAGCTGAAAGGATTTTATTACCAATGAAATTCTATATTTTGTGCCTTGTAAAGTAGTTGTGAAGATTTAATGTGACCACTTACAAGCCCTGACTACTGCTTGATGAATGAGAGCAGTTTGAGTCTCTTACCTTCTTTTTTGTACTTTCCGCCCTTTTGTATCTTCCTGCTGAGCTCAGATAATTTCGTCTTACCTGTCTTTAAATTTAAATTCTCTACTTAATCTTCTAATTAAAGCTATCCCTTGAGTTTTTAATTTTGAGTACTGTATTTTTTTTCTAAATGTTTGATTAGGTTCAATTATGGTCTGCCATTTGTTATGGCTTCCTGTTGCTTGGTAAGATCTTCAAGTTTTTTATTTATCTCTTTATGCATAGTAAACATAGTCGTCTTATAGTTTGTGTTTGATAATCCTATTGTTTAAAGTCTTTTTGTGAACATTTCTGTTGTCAGCTGATCCTGCTGATTTGCTTCTTTATCTAATTCAAGGCTCAAGGTTCCCAGGGCAAGTTATGTGATCCAAATCTGAGCTGCAAAACTGGCCTGCTTCCATTCACCCTCCCCTTTAGGGGGTAGCCCTTTGAGGTCCCAGCTCATTGTTGGGAATGTCTCCTCTTAGTTTTCCCACTTAGTGTAGCTCTGGGTTTTAATCTCTTATCTCTTTTGCCTTTCAAGGCAGCCAAAATGAAAGCTGAAATTTTTGGAATAGACAAATGCCCTTAGGACAGAAGTTGCTTCACTGCTCTATTTACCTCTAGGTTCCCCATTTCCCAGGAATGTTGCCCTAGTGTTTCCATACTGCCATTTTATTGTTTTTAAGTAGGTGTTACTACTTTTCTTTCATCAAGATTTTTAAAATTTGTTTTCAACCTGATGATTGGTCCAAATAATGTGGCAGGCAATCATCAGAACTAGAAACATTTCTTATAACTCCTTGCTACATTTTCTTTGAGATTAGATTTAGGCTCAGAACTTCATTATCTTTTGGGTTTTGTTTCTTCTGTTTTATAGAGGACACATCTGATGCTCAGAAAAGTACAAATACTTGCTCAAGGTCACATAGCAAGTAAGTGGTAATATTGGGCTTTGAACCCAGCTCTGTCCAACCCTGAAACCTACACTGTGTCAGTTTTTGTTCCTGGGTTCTGGAACTTCTTTCTTTTAGGAAGCAGGTAAATGACTCGTGATTTTCTTCCTTGAGTTTTATCTCTCAAGGTCAAGACCATCTATCTCCCTGTCTCTTGGAAGCACACACAGTTCTGTGCTTTTTTCACAAGGTCCTTGTCCTGTTTCTAAGACGTCCTGATAAATAAGTATCCCTTTCTACCACCCACCTTGTACCTTTCAGAACTGAATTCAGGGACATTCAGTATCCAACTGTAACCATAAAGTTTGATTTCCTTTTCAACTGCAGTATTTTCCTCAAAAGACCTAGATGAATTCCCTGCTGAATTTGGAAAGAGCTAAGGACAAAGTGACCCGGGAAGCAATCCTTTTAGATGAAAGGAGGAGGGAGAATGATACAAGTAGGGGTTAGAGAACTTACAGTTTAGTTGTATAGTGGTGGGATAGTTGAAGATTTTGGATTGGTGAATGCCCACAAGGCACCTTGTCATGGTGACAAATACAGGAGCTTTGGAGCCAGACCCACTTCAGCTGAATATCAGTTCACCTACATATTAACTCTAAAATGTTGGGCAAGTCAGCTTCCCTCTCTTGACCATCAGTTTCTTCATCCACAAACTTGGAATAATAATAGCAAACTTTCAAGGTTTCCGTGTGAAATACCAATGATGTATTTCAGTGAAGTGTTTGTGTTTGGTGCATGCTTACTAAATGGTTGTGGTAGTTATTATTATTGTTGTCCCCCTCAAACTTTTCATCTGGTGGGTGCCCTAAGACCAGGCAGGAGAGTTCATTTTTCATTTGTGTGTATGCCCAGTTACTCCTCTCTCCTCTGTTGCATCATCTTCTTCAGTCTCCTGAAGATCTCTTACCGTCTACGTTCTTCCCAATCCTTGCTTTCCTCTCCTAGTTCTACACAGTCAACACCTCCTTTGTTCAGATAATCTTCCCATTTCCCTACTCAATTTAATCTCTTTTCATTGCCTCTGCATTGTCCTCCAGATAAACCAGTCATCCTCATATCACTTTGTTTCTTCATGTCCCTCTCTCCCTGATTTGGGAGGCCACCCCAAAGTGAGACATATCACTGGGTCTCAGCAGGCCTTAATTTCTCAGCTGATTCTCTGTCTTATTTTGTCAGCTTCTTTTCATTAAGTAAAAGTTATGTTTTTCTGTGTATTATTTTTTAAGCTGTTTAGTTATGGATATCTTCCTTTTTTACGTATTTTACATTATAAAAGTAGAGACATGCTCATTTTGAAGATTTTAGAGAACAACAAAACTTTATTAGGAAGGAAATAAAAGTGACCCACAGTTTTATTAACTAGAGATAAATACTATTCAGTAATTGATATATTTCTTTTCAGTATATACAGTTTTGTATCATTTGCTAGGACTGTGTACCACAGTCTGGGTGGCTTAAACAATAGAAATTTATTTTTTCCCAATTCTGGAGGCTAGACGTCTGAGATCAAGGTGCTGGCAGGGTTGGTTTCTTCTCAGGCCTCTCTCCTTGGCATGTAGATGGCCGTCTTCTCCTTCCTGTGTCCTCACATGGTTTTCCTTCTCTGTATATCTCTGTCTTTATCTCCTCTTCTTTTTATTTTATTTTTGCAATTCTCCTGCCTCAGTCTCCTGAGTAGCTGGGATTGCAGGTGCCCACCACCATGCCCGGCTAATTTTTGTGTTTTTAGTAGAGACGGGTTTTCACCATGTTGGCCAGGCTGGTCTCAAACTCCTGACCTCAAATGATCTGCCCGCCTCGGCCTCCCAAAGTGCTAGGATTACAGGCATGAGCCCCCGCACCGGGCTTATCTCCTCTTCTTATAAGGACACCAGGCATGTTGGATTAGAACTCTAATGATGTCATTTTAATTTAACTACCTAACTAGACACTAATGATGTCATTTTTAATTTAACTACCTTTTTAAAGATCTTGTCTCCAGTGTAGTCACGTTCTGAGGTACTAGGGGTTGGGACTTCACCGTATGAATTTTGAGGGGACACAGTTCAGCCCATAACACCTGCTTTCTTCTCTAAAAGTTATCTTTTAAGAATTCCCACTTGTCGATAACAATTCTTTGACAATAGTTCTGATGACTACATAATATCCCATCATTAAAATATACCACAATTTACTTAATCAATTTCATATTCTTGGACCTTTCAGGTGTTTTCATTTTTTCACTAATATAAATGCTTCCATAAGTAGTTTTGTACATGGATGTTTGGATATCTGACTATTTGTTTGGAATAGATTGCTTGAAGAGTGATTATTGGGTCAAAAGGTATGACTATTCTCTGGTTTTTAATTACATACTGCAAAATTGTTTTCCAGAAAATTGTACTAATTTACATTCATACCAGGAAGGAGAATAGTCAGTTAGGCATTCATATAAGCTGCTGGTGGGAATGAGAAAGGAAAAATAAACTCTCATGGTTGTTTCACTTTACATTAATTGATGACTAACAAAATGGAATATTTCATGTATTTATTAATCTGTTTGCATTTCCTTTTTTGTGAACTGTTACTCATGTTCTTTGCCCATTTATGTATGTGAGTCTATCATTTTAGGTGATAAGATTATGATTTAGAGTGAGTTCTACTCTAAAGAGGGAAATTTCAGAAAAAGTGAAATTCCAAAGAATGTTATGGATCCAGAATCCAAGGACTATTGGTCTGAGTCTCTTCTTTGGAGAAGACTTGGCATGTGATGACATATAGGTAAAGGAATGGCTGCAGGAAAGCTTGGCAGGGAAGAGTTGAATGTATTCCTTACGCAGGGAAATTTGTTACAGGCACAGTACTGCCACTTATACTACTGAAGAGAAAGGCTGTGAGTGAATTAACTGAGGAAAGGCAAGCTAGATGCATATTATATATGGGAATCTTCTAGGAAAAAAAGCACAGAGATATGATTCACATGACCATAACTCTTGCAAAGGTTTTAGAATTTGTGAGACACTGGGGAGGTTCTCATGGGGAAAAGTCTTATGTATGTGATTAATGTCAAAAAGCCCTTTGTCAGTGTTCAAGGGAGGTACCTCAGAGTACTCATGATAAAGAGAAACCCTATGAATGCTGTGAATGTAGTGAATATAAAGAAATTTTTAATCATGATGCCAGTCTTACTTACCATCTGAGGACTCACACCTGAGAATTCATTGATTTGTTATGGCCATAAGAATGTGGAAAGGCAGGACATGATTCTCTTTCAACACCAGAAATTTCATAGGGTAGAAAAACTTTCCCAATGCTGGACAAATTGCAGTGGGTGATGAAGCTTTTTGAATCATGCAAAAGTTTATACTGGACAGAATCCCTATGAGTGTACTGACTGTGGGAAAGGCCTCAAGACAAACTCAGACTGTTTTTTTTAACATGAGAGAATTCATAGTGGAGAACAACCCTATGCTCATAATGCATGTGGAAAGGCTTTCAGATCCAGCTCAGACTTTACTAAACATGAGAGAATTCATAGTGGAAAGTAACCTTATGCAATGATGAATGTGGGAAAGGGTATCTGGAGATAACAGACCTTCAAAAACATTAGAAAATTTATAGCGGAGATGGAAAGAGATCCTTTCAGTGTAATGAATATGGAAATGTTTTTAATCTAGAGCTCAAATTTTATTTGTCATCAAAGATAATCTTTTACAATGAATATACAAAAACCTCCAAACAGAAATCAATCCTTGTTCATCATCTGCAGATTCATAGTGGACAGACACTCTGTACCTGTAATGAATAAGCCTTCAATTAGAGGCTAAGTCTTATTCATTATCAGAGGATTCATAAAGGCATCACCTTCTATGTACGTAAAAAATTATGGGTATGCTTTCAGCAGGATATCAGCCTTATTTGATATTGGCAAGTCTATAGCGAGTTCGCTTAAATGCAGTGAGTGTGGAAAGGCCTTCAATCTGAAGTTTAATCTTACTCAGCATCAGAAAATACAGAGTGGCAGGAATCTTATTAATGTAATGTGTGTGGGAAAGTCTTTATGAGAAAATCACGTCTTGGTAAAAATGAAAAAAAGATTCTTTGTAAAAGTTAAAATAGTTACCACATAATTACACGCCTGCCAGTGTGCCAAGCACTACAAGAACTTTACATTGTTTAATCATTTTTTTACAATAATCATACAATGTAGAAATCCTCGTTGTTTTACACACACATGAAGAAACCAAAGAAATGAGGTGGAAAAACTTCCCCAAGATCACATACTAGTCACTGGAAGAGCCAGGGTTTGAGTCCTAGAGAGTTTAATTGTTCTGGGTTTATAGTGGCAATATGTAAATCTTCAAGGATGTGTTAGTCTTTATTCATTATTAAGAAATTCCTTCAGAAATCAGGATTCACTCTTCAGTGAGTATTGGGAGCCTTCAGTCAGTTTTGGAATTAGAGACTCTACATTGGGTTCTATCAAATTTAGTAAGGACTATAAAGACTTTATCATATTTATATTATCCCTTTGAATAGGGATTACTTCCAATCTTGAAAGATTTCATTAATAACAAAATTCTGTTCTCAAATGCTCACCCTAACCACTTTCTGTGGTGTAGACAACGTGGAGTGGGATGGAAAGCACAGGCTCTGGGATTGGCCAGGATAGCTTCACCATCAGGAACAAGGTAGAGTTACCCAGTTCTTAAAAAGATTGAGTAGGAATGGAGAGGACAGATGTGGTGAGAGCTTCAGGAACAGAGTCAGGTCATTCTAGGAATTATAACCAAACAAGCCAAAATAAAGTAGAATTCAGCCTATAAGGAAGTGGAGAAGCTAGGGTATGTGGCATGATTTTCTCCCCAGATGGATTTAGCTATAGGTTGCTTGTGTATCACCCAGTATTCAGAGGAACTTGAATTTGAAATTGCTTCAGGAATATGCAGTACTCTAGCACTGAGTCAAAAATAAGCGTGACTTTCAGAAACTCAAGGTATAAGAAATATTAATAAATTGATTTTCTACCTTCTCACTTCAAGGAGGCAGTGTGCTACACCAGAAAGTATTCAGGATCTACCTTCAGGTATAACTGGGTTTATTTGCCAGCTTAACCACCTTCTAGCTGTGTGACTTTAGTTATATTAATAAATCTCTTTGAGTCTCACCTTGCTCATTTTTTTTTTAGGTCAGGATATAATACTGTACCAAGTTGTAAGGATTCTAGATAAAGGGTATAAAGTGTCTAGTATGGCGCCTGGCATGTAGTACATACCTAATAAATATGTTATTGAAATATATTATTGTTGGTTCTGCAAGGATCTTAACACTCTATAATAGACCTCTCCAACCCCAGTTGGGGAATGAATGTGTTACACTTGTGTTGTGATAGTATTAATCACTTTAGATTATGGGGCTTCTGCTGGCTTATATGGTACCTTTGTGTGAATTGTAAAATAATACCTCTTCCTCAAAAGACTTTCTTACCACTTGCTAGAAAATTGTCATAATAAACACAGATATCTTTGATGGTCATAATGTGAATGGTATTCTGCAGAATCATGCGGCCCACAATTTGCAAAACCTGAAGTTGGTAGGCTGAATAAATGGCCCCCCAAAACTGTCTGCATTTTAATCTCTAGAACCTGTGAATATATATTACCTGAAATGGTAAAAGGGACTTCGGCAGATGTGATCAAATTAAGGATTTTGAGATGCAGGGATAATACTGGATTATTAGGGTGGGCCCAATGTAATCACAAGGATCCTTATAAGAGAGAGGCAGGAGGACCAGACTTATAGAGAGAGAATGTGAGGACTAAAGGAGAGGTCAGAGAGGGAAGAAGATGCTATGCTGCTGGCTTTGAATTTGGAGAAAGGAGCCATGAACAAAGAACTGCCTGGGAGGCAGAGGTTGCAGTGAGCTGAGATCATGCAACTGCACTCCAACCTGGGCAACAGAGTGAGATTCTGTCTCAAAAAAGAAAGAAAGAAAGAAAGATCCTGTGGGTAGGAGTGTGATGGATAGCCGGGTGCATTGGCTCACATCTGTAATCCCAGCACTTTGGAAGGCCGAGGCGGGCAGATCATTTGAGGTCAGGAGTTCCAGACCATCCTGGCCAACACTGTGAAACCCTGTCTCTACTACAAATACAAAATTAGCCAGGCATGGTGGTGCACATCTGTAGTCCCAGCTACTTGGGAGGCTGAGGCAGGAGAATCGCTTGAACCTGGGAGGGGGAGGTTGCAGTGAGCTGAGATCACGCCACTGCACTCCAGCCTGAGTGACAGAGTGAGACTCCGTCTCAAAAAGAAAAGAAAAAAAGGAGTGTGATGGATAGATTGGAAAAGAGAACTGGGTGCAGGGAGACCAGTTAGGAGGCTATTTATAAAGTAGATACTGAAATCTGGGTTAAGGCAGTGGGAATGAAATGAGAATACCATATATGCAATAAATTTGGAACTTGGTCACTGACTAGATATAGGGGGACTGACGGAGAAGAAGGAATCAAGGATGATGCCCAGTTGTCTTTCTGCCTTGGATGGTTAACAAGTTGCAAAAACCATTCATGGAGAACTCAGAATAAGGAGCAGGTTTGTGGGGAAAGAATGACCTTTGCAGTGTCCAAGAGGAATTATTCAGTAGGTAGTCCGGAATTCATTCTGCTGCTGTGAAGCAAGTAGGGTTACAGATAGAAATCAGATAGAAATTTGGTAGTCATCAAATACAGAAGTGGTGGTTTTAATTGAAGTATCAATGAGATTGCCCCGGGAGAGGGTGGTGTGGAGTGAGAAAAAAAAAAGACCCAAGGCAGAATCTCAGAAACCTAGGCATTTTGAGGGAAGACAAAGCTGAGAATCAGCAGAAGAAAGGTAGGAGGGGGACCAGAGGAGATACAGCATTCTTGTTCTGCCCTCTTGTGGCAAGCTGAGTGTGTCCCAGCATAAATCTTCCCTCTCTTGTCTTCAGTCTTCCAGGTCTCTGACTCATAATTCCATTCCCACCCTACCTGGGAGAATGGAGCTGCCAGGTCTTCTCATGGTCATTTCTCAAATGTAAAGCTCCTCTTCGATTATTTCTACAATTCAAGAGCAATTTGGACCCCACCCCCATGTTGCAAAAGAATAAAAAGCAAACAGTGGGGCGGGGCTTCAGTTTCCACATTTATATGCTCCACCATCTTTTGATCTATTCTATTGGCCTCATTAATTTTAGTACATCTCAACTCTCATCATATCCCTTCGCTCCCTTTATAATTAAAAGACATTTTATTTTGAATTTTTTTATTATAGTAAATATACTGTATATTATAGCAAGACCTATGTATGGCTTAAAAAAGAAATAACAAAAAATAGCAGTATTAGCTTCACTTTTTTTCACCACCAGACTTGAACACTTGAAGGCTAGAATGCAAATTAGCCAACTTTGAAATCTACTTCTTTTGGTTTTTATCTAAATACCATTATTTCATGAGTTACCTATTTCAGATATTAGCTGTTGACTTCCCATTATGGTAGATGAAGATTTAATTCACTTTTTCTCCCTCAATTACCTTCTCTATTCTTTTAGTATAGCTATAGCATACTTTCTGGTTAATGATGTTTATACTATTGTGATTGTGCAAACATTGTTCACTAAAGAGACAGGTAGTGAATTGTGTCTATGTTTCTGTTTTGAACACATTTGTATCATTTCTAGAGTTATAATTCCCTTTTATCTGTGTATTTTTATATATTTATATTTGAGGCAGAGTCTTGCCCTGTCACCCAGGCTATAGTGCAATAGTGCGATCTTGGCTCACTGCAACCTCTGCCTCCTGGGTTCAAGCAATTTTCCTGCCTCAGCCTCCAGGCAGCTGGGATTACAGGCGCCCACCATATCTGGCTAATTTTTTTGTATTTTTAGTAGAGATGGGGGTTCACCATGTTGGCCAGGCTGGTTTCGAACTCCTGACCTCAAGTGATCTGCTCGCCTTGGCCTCCCAAAATATCCTTATTTTTTCTGTTAGCTCTATCATATGTCTATTTTTGTGTAACTGCTAAAAAACGTCAGAGTATTCAGAATATTTATTTTCTAGAAATCCCCTTTGTAGAGCCTTCTCTCTTGATCCAGTCTGGGCTGTTTTCAATCCTGAAAGCTTTTGGGATTTCCACTTTATCCCTAATATTCTAAACTTTCATGATGATGTGTGGATATTTGTATATCTGTTGTCCTAGATACCTGGTAGGTAGACTCTTTCAGTTTGTATGTTTTTGTACTTGGACTCTGGAAAGTTTTATTATTTCTTGGATACTTTGTGAGCTCCATAAGGACACATTTTTATCTATTTTATTTATTTCTGTTTTTCCAGTGCCTAAAATAGTGCCTGATACATGATAGACATTTATTTGTTGAATGAATTACTATTTACATTTAAAATAATAAAAATGAAATAATGCCTCCAGACCCACCGACCAGGACAAGAAATAGAACATTATCAGTACTTTAGTGCCCTATCCAATCACACCTTCCTGTCCGCCTCCACCTAGAGATAATACTACCCTGATTTTTGTATTAACAATTTCTTTGGTTTTCGTATATTTTTATCACTTGTATATATGTTTTTAAACAACATATTGTTTAGTTTTGAAAAAATGGAAAAGCGAACACAAACCTAGTTGTACGAGAAAAGGGTACTGTTGCCCCTGTTAGATAGTCTCCCAGGAAAACAGAGGTTCTGCGTCAAAAACTGATTTTAGCTTCTCTGAGAACTGTAAAGCCATTTCTGGGATAATTAGTGAATGAGGTCATGAAATTTACTGTTACTGATGAAAGTCCTATCTGTCTAATTTAATTTTTCTATTGCAGGTGACATTTTCTCTCTTTTCAGCTCTCAGAGTTATAGTTGACAAAAATTATACGTATTCAAGGTGTATACATATTCAAAGTGATATTTTGATATAAATATACATTGGGAAATGATTTCTACAGTCAAGCTAATTAACATATCCATCAACTCACAGTTACCTTTTTTGTGGGAATACTTAAGATCTACTCTCTTAATGAATTTCAAGTATGTAATACATTATTACTAACTATATTCACCATGCTGTACATTAGATCTCCAGAACTTACTCATCTTACAACCACAAGTTTGTATCCTTTGACCATCTCTCCACTTCCCCCACACACTGGCTGACCTTGGGTAACCACCCATCCACTCTCTGTTTCTATGAGTTCAACTTTTTAAAGATTCAGCATATAAGTGAGATGATGCAGTATTTGTCTTTCCGTGTTTGGCTTATATCACTTAGCATAGTGTCCTCCAGGTTCATCTGTGTTGTTGCAAATGGCAGGATTTCCTTTATCAAGGGTGAACAATATTCCATTGTGTGTGTGTATGTATGTGTGTGTGTGTATACACACAATTTCTTAATGCATCTGTTGCAGACACTTAGATTGTTTTCATATTGTAACTATTGCTAAAAATGCAGCAATGAACAGGGGAGTTCAGATGCTTCTTTAAGATAGTGATTTTATCTCCTTTGGATATACACCCAGAAGTGGAATTGCTGGATCATATGTTCAATTCTTAATTTTGGGGGGGAACCTCCATACTGTTTCTGCTAGTGACTGTACCACTTTATACTCTCACCAACAATGTATAAAGGTTCACTTTTTGCCACTTTTTGCCAACACTTGTTATCATTTGACTTTTTGATAATAACTATCATAACAAGTGTGAGATGTTATCTCATTGTGGTTTTAATTTGCATTTCCTTGAAGATTAGAAATGTTTAACACTTTCAATATACCTGTTGGGCATTTGTATGTCTTCCTTGGAAAAAATGTCTATTCAGGTCCTTTGCCCATTTTTAAATTGGGTTATTTGTGTGTGTTTTTTTTTAACTACTGAGTTAACTATGTGAGTTCCTTATATATTTTGTATATTAACCCCTTATCAGATATATGGTTTGTGTATATTTTCTCCTAATCTGTGGGTTGCCTTTTCATTTTGTTGATTGTTTCCCTTGCTGTGTAGAAACTTTGTAGTTTGATGTAGTCCCACTTGTTTATGTTTGCTTTTGTTACCTGCCTTTTTGGTGTAATAACAAAAAAATCATTGTCATGTTCAATGTGAAGGACCTTTTCCGATGTTTTCTTCTAGAAGTTGTATGTTTTAGGACTTGCATTTAAATCTCTAATCCAATTTCCAATTTGAGTTGAGGGGTGTGAGAGAGAGAGAGAGAGAGTGTGTGTGTGTGTGTGTGTGTGTGTAAGATAATGATCCAATTTCATTTTTTTCTGCAATGGACATTCAGTTTTTCCAACACCATTTGTTGAAGAAACTATCCTTTCCACATTATGTATTCTTGATGCCTTTGTCAAAGATTAGTTGACTGTATATGCATGGATTTGTTTCTGGGCTATTTTATTTATTTGTCTATGTGTCTGTTTTTATGCCAGTACCATGTTGTTTTGATTACTATAGCTTTGTAACGTAATGTGAAATCAGGAAGTATGATGCCTCTGACTTTGTTCTTCTTATTCAAGATTGCTTTTAGTTATTAATAGGGGTTTTATTGAATCTGCAGATTGCTTTAGTTAGTACGGACATTTTGACAATATTGATTCTTCCAATCCATGAACACAGAATACTTTTCAATTTATTTGTGTCTTTTTCAATTTCTTCCATTATTGTTTTGTAGTTTTCAGTGTACAGATCTTTTACCTCCTTGGTTAAATTTATTCCTAAGTATTTTATTGGTTTTGATGTTATTATAAATGGGATTATTTTCTTAATTTCCCTTTTGGATTATTTATTGTTAGTACATAGAAATATTATTGATTTTTCTATGCTGATAGTATATTATGTAACTTAATTCATTTATTAGTTCTAATAGTTTGTTTTATGGAGTCCTTAGGTTTTTCTGTATATACGATTATGTCATCTGCAAACAGATATAATTTCACTTCTTCCTTTCCAATTTGGATGCATTTTATTTCCTTTTCTTGACTAATTGCTCTGGTTAGGGCCTCCAGTACTATGATGAATAGAAATGGTGAGAGTGGGCATCCTTGTCTTGTTCATGATCTTAGAGGAAAAGCTTACAACTTTTCAACATTGAGTATGTTGTTAGCCATGGGCTTGTGATATACGGCCTTTACTGCCTTTGGGTACATTCCTCTTATACCTAATTTGTTGAGAGTTTTTATCATTGAAGATTTCTAAATTTTGTTTCTCTTTCTCTTTAAGATTGTAATTTTTTTTCTTGTTTCCTTGAATTCAAGAATTTAATCAGGGTATCCTGAGTATATCTTAGAATGTAAGCTCCACAAAGACAGGGATTTTTGTCTGTTTTGTTCACTGATATATCCCAAGTGCCTAGAATAATGCTGGCTATGTAATAAGTCCTCATTAGATGAGTTGATTAAATTAATGTATGAATGCATAAATTGATGAATGGATGGATGAACAGGTACTCAATCTTGTCTGGAATTCAGGTAGCCCTTTCTTTAGCTCAGGGAAATTTTCTTCTATCATTTAGTTAAATATTGCCTTTCTTCCTTCTATTTCTTTTCTCCTTTAACTCCCCATCCATCTCCCATATTCACATTTTAGGTTCATTGACACTATCCTCTAGATACCTTGTCTTGTATCTCATTGTATCTATTGCTTTTTGGGTTTTTTTGCTCAGTGCCTTGATATAAATCTTGCACTTAATTTTCTAGTCAAGTAATTCAGGGCTCATCATTGACATCATTTTTCATTTTATTGTTTAATTGGAATTTGATACAGTTTGGATTTGTGTCCCCACCTAAATCTCATGTTGAATTGTGATCCCTAATTTGGGAGAGAGGCCTGGTGGGAGGTAATTGGATCAAGAGGGCAGATTTCCCCCTTGCTGTTCTCATGATAGTGAGTTCTCACGAGATCTGGTTGTTTAAAAGTGTGTAGCACCTCCACCCTTCTCTCTCTTCCTCCTGCTCTGGCCATGTAAGATGTGCCTGCTTCACTTTCACCTTCTGCCATGATTGTGAGTTTCCTGAGGCCTCCCCAGCCAAGCTTCCTATACAGCCTGTGGAACCATAAACTAATTAAACCTCTTTTCTTTATAAATTATGCAGTCTCAGGAATTTCCTTATAGCAGTGTGAGAACAGACTAATATAGAATTTGTTTTTAAAGCTTTGAGCTCTAGAAAGTTTTTGTGTGTATATGCTGCATTTTCCTCAGGTGTTCTTATTACTTTTTAGTCAGTTTTTACATATCTTGTCTAATAGCTTTGTTTTATTTCTCTCTGACTGCTGAAACTTTTTAATGTTTGTTTTTATGAATGATCACTTTGTGGGCCTTGATGTAGATTGGAATGTATTTGAGTCAGTACTGCTAGAATATCAACTATGTGCAGATATGAATGGTGTTACTATGGAAACGAGGTCACATGTGAGTTCTGATCTTCACACTGCCTTATTTCCAGCGAAAAGTTGCCATTTCTTTAGAACACTGATTGTCCCCGGATAAAACTGTGAACATTCCAATATTTAGGCCTAGTCACCTTGGACACAAATTGCACTCTGAAATATTGTTCTTTCACTGAGAGCAGACAAGCACAGTATTTAAGTTTATATGCAAGGTCTCAAAAGCTAACACAAAGCTAGCTAGCAAAAAGAAAAAAGAAAGAGCTAAAATGACTGTTAGATGTAATTCTACATAACCTGTTTTTAACAAGAGCATTCTATAAGACTAAATTCTAAATTTTTTCATCAAAGGGTGTTTTTCTACTCCTGATTAATTTTCACCTACTGTACCATGGTAACTCTACCCATTCAGAATTTGAATTCCTAGTTCAGGGAAAGGAGGAATCTGGGGTAGTGGCAATGCAATATCCTTGTTTAGACTTGATGTTAATTTGTATCAGTGTTTGCTGGTAATGCTAATCAAAAACAAACTCCACCTAGAAACCTGTTAGTGGTAAAACATGGATAACACCAGTAAAGAGAATTTATATGATTTCATTGATCCATTGTGTGGAGCTGTGAGGGATCAATAAATAACATTCATCTTTCCTGACTAGGTTCAGAACCAATTGAAATTGAAAGATGTAGGAATCCGATAAATGGAACTCAAAACATCATCTTTATTACTGATAACACTTCAGAGAATATGGCTTTAATGTGGACTTCCTAATATTGGACCCCAGAATTAAGCAGATTTACCTAAACCACCATAAGCAATGGTGAAAAACCACAAGACTCTGGGCCAAAAGTGGGCCACTTGATGCATGATATGTTTTCTGTAAGCATGTAGATGAAGGGCAGAGAGCAAGAGCCTAAGCCAAGCTGTATTAGTCAGGGTTCTCTAGAGGGACAGAACTATATATACACATAAAAATAAAGGGGAGCTTATTAAGTATTAACTTACACGATCACAAGGTCTCACAATAGGCTATCGGCAAGCTGAGGAGCAAGAAGAGCCAATCCGAGTCCCAAAACTGAAGAACTTGGAGTCTGATGTTCAAGGGCAGGAAGCATCCAGCACGAGAGAAAGATGTAGGCTGGGAGGCTAGGTCAGTCTCTCCTTCTCACGTTTTTCTGCCTGCTTTATATTCGCTGGCAGCTGATTAGATTGTGCCCACCAGTTGAAGGGTATATCTGCCTTCCCCAGCCCGCTGACTCAAATGTTAATCTCTTTTGGCAACACCCTCACAGACACACCCAGGATCAATACTTTGTATCCTTCAATTCAATCAAGTTGATACTCAGTATTAACCATCACACAAGCATACTCAGATGTTTCTTCCAAACATACTAGTCACATAACTCATTCCTTCTTCTGTGGACAGAAAAGCAGGAGTGTTAGTCTATTTGAAGTTCTTCCACTTAGAAACATGAGAAGTAAAGATTAAGTGTTCCCTCTAACATAGCTCAGTGATGTATTCAGTATTGCCATGTGCTTGAACTTGTCTATCTCTTCAGGACCAAAAATATCATAATTTTGCTGTGACACGAAAGGTATTAGGATATTTTAGGAAGACTGTAGTACAAATAGCTCAATTACAGAATATCATGTTAATGACATATCAATAGAATATTTAAAACTCCATCTAAATGCTATAACAAAACATGAAGAAATGCTTCTTAAAGGCAGATGTACCAAAAGGAATCCATTCACCACTCTCTACCAATGGGAACATCAAACATTGTACCTTTAGAGCATGGTATATTTCTCCACTTAACACCTACTAGAACTCTGCAGTGAGGCTTCAAGTGAGAAACTTCTCTGTTATATCTGGGTTGATGTAAGATCCACATATCAGGAAAGTAAGTGTGTGTGTGTGTTTGTGTGTGTGTGTGTATGAGAGAATAAGATAGGAGTGGGGGACAAGAAGGGAGAGGAGAGGAAATAAAAGAAGGAAAATGAGATATCAGGGAATGAGCACCACAAGTGTAAAATCCTAAGTGATGTGGGTCATGTGTTTGATGGAGAGATAGGGAGAGAGTATTGTGTGGTAGTGGGGTAGTGGAGGTATGTGGCCAAGGTATGTGTGATAATGGTGTCAATGGGGACAGTGTAAGGATGGTATGAAATCACTGTGATCATGAAGACAGAGGCAATGTGAGTGACAGTAACAGGAAGAGATCAGAATGTATGTGACAGTTGTAGTTATGGTCACAGTGTATGTGAAAGACAAGAATTGTGCATGTGTGTGAATATGGTTGTGTGAGAAAGTGGGGAGGGAGAGGACAGGATAATGGGACACTGGGATCATTGTGTGTGTGAAAATGTGGATGGGACATGTTGATGTAGAGGGAGGTTGGAATGGGGCAGGTGTAATGTCATTATGGAAGATAGGTACATGATGGAAGTGAGAAGGCTGGTGTATGTCTGTGTGTCTATGTGTGCTGGGGAAAATGAGAAGTGTGTCTCTTTGTGAGGACAGATGGATACAGTGAGCATGGGTAATCACAGTCAATGAAAATGTGATAATTTGGAGTGGGAAAATCATGAGTGTCTGAATAGGGTTGTTGAATAAAGTATATGATGGGAAAATGCAAAGAGTTTCTGAGTGCCAGTGAGGAATGGGGAATATATGTGAGTGAGAGCAGAGTTGATGTGGTTATTGGTTGTGAGTATGTATGAAATGGAGGTGGTATGAGAATGTGTGGAAGGAGATTTGGAGGATGATACAAGTTTGATAATGGAGATGTGGACTGTGTGTATGATAGTGGGTGTGGCTAGACACTGCGTAATGGTGTAGTGTAGGGATTGAGTAATTGGGGTGTGACTATATGAATGATGGGGATGGTGTGTATGATAATGGGGATTGATTTAAGTTAGTGGTATTTGACAGTGGGTGTCGTGGGTACCATATCTGTTCTGGTCTAAAGACATTTTATTTATGATAGTACAGGATAGGACAGAGTATGTGTGGAAATGGGAGTGATAGAGACAGTGTACATGTTAGTGGGCATATTAATCCATTTTCACACTGCTATAAAGAGATACCTGAGACTGGACAATTTATTAAAAAGAAAGAGGGTTTAGGGTGCTGGTATTGCAGGTGTGAACCACTGCCCTTGGCCTGGAAGATCTCCATTTTTATGATTTTTTTTCATTTTTAATTTTTTTTTAAGAGACAGGGTATCCGCCGGGTGCGGTGGCTTATGCCTGTGATTCCAGCAGTTTGGGAGGCCGAGGCAGGCGAATCGCTTGAGCTCAGGAGTTTGAGATCAGCCTGGGCAACATGGTAAAACCCTGTCTCTACAAAAATAATGCAAAAATTAGACCGGTGTGGTGGCGGGTACCTGTGGTCCCAGTGCCTGGGAGGCTGAGGCGGGAGAATTGCTTGAACCCAGGAGGCGGAGATTGCAGTGAGCCGAGATCGTGCCACTGAACTCCAGCCTGGGTGACAGAGTGAGACCCTGTCTCAAAATGAAACAAAACAAAAAGAGACGGAGTCTTGCCCTGGCGCCCAGGCTGGGGTGCAGTGGTGCTATCATAGCTCACTGCAGCCTAAACTCCTGGGGTCAGGGGATCCTTCTGCCTCAGCCTCCTGAGTAGCTGAGACTAGGAGGGTGAGCCACCGTGCTGGGCTAGGATCTCCATTTTTAGACACTTTATCTCAGTGTATTCAAAATATGGTTCTTGGACAAGTGTGGGTTGGTGATCTGGTCTGCCATGAACTGAGCCTAAGTGTTTGGCAAATTTTACTGCAATTTTAGAGTGATTTTATTTATGTTGAATCAATAATTTAAAAAGTGAGGCTTGTATTTTGTATTCTATAATTTACTGTAATATCATTTTTTCTAGAAACAGACTCTTATTTCACAAAAGTATTGGTTGAAACGAATTAAAGTGAACAAAAAACCAACTGGTTTTGCACAAGTAGTTTGAAATATATTGCTCTATCTTACTCAAAATTGATGCGTATGTGATTTCTTTTTCTATAATGTGAAGTTTTTTTTGTTGTTGTTCTTTGGGGATCTTGTGCTCTACTCCTAAAATATTAATGTCATGCAGGATTCCAGAATTGTTTTGTTTTGTTCCAGATATTTGCCTTGCGTATATAAAGATGTGGTCATTCTTTGCATGCTCTTTCCCCAGAGACACATGTAAATGGAGTTGTAATTTCCTGTTGGTAAACAGCAAGTATTTAAATTTAGAATCAGGTGGTAAGGTTGATATGTAGAAGGGTAATACATTGGATTGCCTTCAAAGTGATATCTTTTCCAGTTAACTGTTAACTCACTAATTTACTGTTTTTCTTTTCTTTCTTATGCTTCATGAATTTATGTGTCATCTGTACAGGGGCCATGTGCTAATCTCTGCACGGTTCCAATTTTAGTGTTTGTGCTGCCAAAGCAAGCACGGCTTTTCTTAATCCTATCAAATATTACATGGTATGTTAAAACAGTATAGATCTGGCTTAAGGTATTTCATGGATGACAAATGGACCTCATGTTATAGAGGAATGAAAGATATAAATTAATAAAACATGATCATGATAAGAATAAAACCAAACTAAATCTCCTCTCCAGTGCTTGGCAGCACACTCCCGGAGAGGGTTCAGGCTGTATGTGGCCCCCCAGCAGGTGCTCAGAGATGGCTTAATGGCCTCGGTGACAACAGGAGCCCAGACTGCATAAGACTCTGCCTCTGCAGATGCAGAACAGTAGGGGCCTCTGATGTGCTTGAACATCTGTTTTGGATCTCCATTTCTCCTCAAGAAGAGACTCCTTTTTAAAAATTATTTTTTTTGAAGCTGCATTACTTACTGATTTCCAGAGTCGTTTTACACCTGCCCTTCTCAAGGGAATATTTTGGGCATAATCTTTTTTTTTTTTTTAATTATACTAAGTTATAGGGTACATGTGCACAACGTGCAGGTTTGTTACTTATGTATACATGTGCCATGTTGGTGTGCTGCACCCATTAACTCGTCATTTACATTAGGTATATCTCCTAATGCTATCCCTCCCCCCTTCCCCCACCCCACAACAGGCCCTGGTGTGTGATGTTCCCCTTCCTGTGTCCAAGTGTTCTCATTGTTCAGTTCCCACCTATGAGTGAGAATATGCGGTGTTTGGTTTTTTGTCCTTGCAATAGTTTGCTGAGAATGATGGTGTCCAGCTTCATCCATGTCCCTACAAAGGACATGAACTCATCATTTTTTATGGCTGCATAGTATTCCATGGTGTATATGTGCCACATTGTCTTAATCCAGTCTATCATTGATGGACATTTGGGTTGGTTCCAAGTCTTTGCTATTGTGAATAGTGCCACAATAAACATACATGTGCATGTGTCTTTATAGCAGCATGATTTATGGAATCCTTTGAGTATATACCTAGTAATGGGATGGCTGGGTCAAATGGTATTTCTAGTTCTAGATCCCTGAGGAATCGCCACACCGACTTCTACAGTGGTTGAACTAGTTTCCAGTGCCACCAACAGTGTAAAAGTGTTCCTATTTCTCCACATCCTCTCCAGCATCTGTTGTTTCCTGACTTTTTAATGATTGCCATTCTAACTGGTGTGAGATGGTATCTCATTGTGGTTTTGATTTGCATTTCTCTGATGGCCAGTGATGATGAGCATTTTTTTAATGTGTTTTTTGGCTGCATAAATGTCTTCCTTTGAAAAGTGTCTGTTCATATCCTTCGCCCACTTTTTGATGGGGTTGTTTGTTTTTTTCTTGTAAATTTGTTTGAGTTCATTGTAGATTCTGGATATTAGCCCTTTGTCAGATGAGTAGGTTGCAAAAATTTTCTCCCATTCTGTAGGTTGCCTGTTCACTCTGGTGGTAGTTTCTTTTGCTGTGCAGAAGCTCTTTAGTTTAATTAGATCCCATTTGTCAATTTTGGCTTTTGTTGCCATTGCTTTTGGTGTTTTAGACATGAAGTCCTTGTTGGGCATAATCTTTTAATCTTTCTGGAAAGCTAACAAAACATTATCTATGCCAGGCTTTCCACCAGGCACACCCCATTCTTTCCATCACAGTGCTTTTTAAAGGACTTTATCATTTGTTCTCTGGGTTCATTTAACTCTTAACTTACACCGATTTAGCATCTTTGCTATATTTCCTTTCTTATTTCATTCTTTATATGTTATGTTACATTTCTGTTTGAGTCTTTACAGTATCTTCTTTCTTACCAACTTGTCTTTCTAGAATATTTTCACAATTAATGTTTTGGTTTGCTTTGAGGTAGGCGATCAGCAGGACTTGTTTTCTGAGCACTGGTCAGGACCCTGTCTATCTAAATGATATGTAGCAAAGAAACTGGCCAAAGCCATGTAGGACCAGCAATTATAATGCACTTGCGTAAGACACTTCTACCACTACCATGACAGTTTACAAATGCCATGGCAATGACCTGGAAGTTACCTTATATAATTCTGGGAACTCTCTTCCCTTTTTCCATAAAGTTTGTGAATAACCCATCCCTTATTTAGCAAATAATTAAGAATGGGTATAAATATAGGTAGCCAGCAATCCACAAGTGCTACTCTGGACCAATCTGCCTCTGGGGTGGCCCTGCTCTGTCTATGGAGCAGTCACTTGGCTGTACACTGTTGCTCAAATAAACTTGCTTTCTTTCATTGTCAAAAAAAAAAAAATAAATAAAAAAATAAAAAGAAAGAGGGTTTAATTGACTCACAGTTCTGCATGGCTTGGGAGGGCTCAGGAAACTTACAATCTTGGTGGAAGGGGAAGAGGCACATCTTGCATGGCAGCAGGTGAAAGAGAGTGAGCAAGAGTAGGGAAAACTGCCTTATAAAACCATCAGATCTCATGAGCACTCACTATCATGAGAACAGGGTAAGGGAAAATGACTCCATGATCCAGTCACCTCCCACCGGGTCCCTCCCTTGACATGTGGGGATTATGAGGATTACAATTTGAGATGGGATTTGGGTGGGGACACAGAGCCAAACCATATCAGCAGGATTGAAAGGTAAAGTGTGAATATGATAGTTTGGAGAACTGGGACAATATGTGGAGATAATACTTATAAGTCATAGTCATGATCATGAGTCAGAGAGAGTCATGTGAATGAGATAGTGTGTTAGACTGTGTGTGTGTGTGTGTGTGTGAGAGAGAGAGAGAGAGAGAGAGAGAAGTTGGGGTAGGGGCATGTCATGTTTTAGGATGGGTATTTGGAATATCATTTGGATATGAGTAACAAGGACCTAAAAATGAGTTGCTTAAAATAATTAGGGGATATCTTTTCCTTACCTGAAACAAGCCCAGGACCTCCACAATTTTATCAATGTCTCAGTCCCCTTATATATTTTTTTGTTCCTTGGTCCTTGGTATATAGCTCTCATCTTCCAGGTACCTTCTGGTTGAAGGATGCCTGCTGCAACTCTGGCCATCATTTCTATGTTTCAGGTAGAAAGAATGAGGAAGAGGAGAGGGCAAAAATACCTTGTCAGTGGAATTAGTCTCCTTATACAGAGCTTTCCCAAAAATCCTATCCAGTTACTGCCAAATACATCTCATGGGAAAGAACTGTGACACATAGCCACCACTATCTGTAGCTGAGAGAACATGGTAAGAAAAAACAGTTTCTTAGTAAGGAAAAGGAGATGTTGGTAGGATATCACCAGTAGAGAAGGAGAGGTTGAAGATTTGCGAGAGGGAGTATAATTAATAGATGAAAATCACGATGGTGCTAGATACAGATGGGATATGACTGGCAGAGTTTGAGATGCTGGAGGATATCATGGTAAGCAAAAATAGACATATTGTCTCTGCCCTCATGAAGCTACTGTCTTGTGAAGAAGACAGTAATCGCAGACTCAAATATTTGTGAAGTTGTCACTCTGGTAAGTGCTATGGAGGGGAAGTACATGGTTCTGTGAATAGGTTAAAAGAGGGCTTTACCTAATCAGGGAAGTAAAAGCAGGGAGGAAGTAATGATGGAGATGAAACCAGAAGACAGATTCAGAATTGATTGGTTGAAGGATCTGTGGATGGGATGGGGTAAAAGTGTTTCCAGAAGAGGAAACAGCATGAACAAAGGGACTTATGCTCTGTTGTCTTTTAAAATGTATTTTATTTCACTTAGAATCTTTTCCATTATGTCTTCAAGTTCACTAATCTTTAGTAATTAATATCATCTAGCATTTTTTTCTTCTCAAATATTACAGTTTTTATATCTAGATATATGACTTGGACCTTATTAAATAGATCTCATGTTTTTACTTAACATGACCATTCTTTCCTCTAAGTTTTTGGACACATGGAAATAGTTATAATGGCTTTTAATGTGCTTATCTGCTAATTATAACATCTATTAAATATTTAAGTTCTGGGTAAGTTTGGATTGATTGATTTTTCTCCTCAAGATGGGTCCTATTTTTCTGCTTCTTGGTATGCCTGGTTTTTTTTTAATTCGATGCCAGGCAATGTAAATTTTACCTTTCGGTAAAATTTTGGTGAAATTTTTTCTTTTGGTGCTAGATATTTTTATATTCCTACAAAGCTACCTGAGCTTTGTTCTGAAATGCACTTCTTTGGAAACAGTTAGATCTTTTTGAGTCTTGCTTTTATGATTTGTTAGGCAGGACCACAGCAGTTTTTTGCATAAAGCTAATTATCCCTGACTGATGAGGCAAGACCCCTCTGAGTATCCCATGCCAATGAATTAGGAAGTTTTCCACTTTAGCTGGTGAGAACAGCATGGTCCCCAGACCTGTTGGAGCTTCTGGCACTTGTTCCCTTTAATCCTTTCAGGTGACTCTTTCCCCAGCCTCAGGCAATTTCCTTTTATGAATTCACTGATCAGTACTCTGTCAAATACTTAATGGCAATCCTTCAAAGATCTCCAGTGTTCTCCCTGTGTAACTCTCTCTTTTTGGGTACTCTGCTCTGTGAACTCTAGCTACCTTGGTCTTTCTGGTCTCTCATCTCTGTCACTCCAATTCAAGGAATCCCCTGGATTCTGACTACATTCTCCCTTGTTGCTCCACAAACTGGAACCTCTCAAGCAGTAAGTGCTCACTTCTTTTTTCCTCATCTCTCAGGGATTACTCTTCTTCATTGCCTAATGTTCAGTGTCTTCAAAAACCATTATTTCATATTTTATGTCCATTTTTAAGTGTTTTTTGTCAGGTTGGAGGGCAAAATCCTGTCTCCAGCTTGCCTCTTAGGAAGTTATATGGTGGAGACCTGTTAGATAATTATTTTCTTTTCTTTTACAGTTGTTTGACCTTCTCACTACTGCCAAGTATCACAAATGAGTGACAGTTATAATTTTTTTATCAAATGAGAAAAGCCTGAGAATAAGAAATGTATTCAAAATCAGGGATTTGAGGAACAATTTGGGTCACAGGGGAATGTGGCCATATATTACAAGGATAACTCCTCATGACTCTAACCACAAGGAACTTCTGAGCATAAAGACAAGTTAGAAAAGGAGATTAACCTTCTTTCAAAGGATAGATGTTTAAGGCTTGGGGTAGATATTCACAGGATTGGTTCCCAGCCAGGGGGCTTCCAAGACTATAGTAAGTGTTAGAGTAATTGTGCTCTAATCTCAGACATCCTACGGGAGGATGAAACCATACATAGGACAAACCCACACCCACACCCATAGTGTGGGTCACATGACCATAGCTTCAGACCAATTTCAGAGACTATAAATCAGCACGAAAAGGCCATGATGGTGAGAAAATGTGTGAAGAGCATTGAAGAGCCTTTGGCCAAGCTTCAGATCTTATTAACATCAAATAATTCATTAGCAGAGATAAACTCTATGAATGTAGTGATCATGGATGGTCTTTCTTTCTTTTTTTTTTTTTCTTTTCACATTCAGTTGACTTTGTGGATGGTCTTTCAACCAGAGTTCAAATGTCATTCATTATTGTTAAACACATACTGAAGCCATAGAAATGCAGTCAGTGGAAAAAAGCCTTCAGGAACAAATCAAACCTGAGTAATCATGAGAAATTTCAACCTGGAGAGAAACTGTTGAATATACAAAATGTGATACTCCACTCTGTTCTTATCCCATGCAGACTCCCCCAATCTGTGTAAGTGATTCCTTTGGATCCCTCCTCACATGGCTTTGGTGAGGGAGTTGCATGCCCCTCTCCTTCCTCAAGAAAAAGGAAAACACTCTTCCCCAAGCCAAGGACTCACAACACTGTAAATTCTTATCTAATTCTTTCTAGCTTTCTGAGTACATATGGGCTGAAAAGGAATGGAATGAATACCAGTAGCATGACTAGTATGCTCTCCCCATGTAAGGCCCGTAGGATTGTGTTCAGATCTCCTGGGATGTTCTTTTTAGAATGTGGAGGCACTGGGTACCTTTTTCTTTTCTTTTCTTTTCTTTTCTTTTTAAAGGCTATATGGCTTTAACCAAAATTCTGAGGAAAGTGTGAAAGTTCCATTCAATAACCTGCTAAATTTATATTATCTTTTCTCATTTAATATTACAATAGAAGCATGCTTCTGCCATTAAAAACATCTGAATCGGATTTTTTATCACTTTCAATTTAAAGCATAGTCTTCAAAGGTAAATTACTAAGAAAGTATAGATATTTTTTAGGCTCTAAATATACGTTTCTGAATTGTTTTCTAGTAAAAGGAATATTTGTTTGGCTTTTCAATAGCAAAGGACATCCTCAGCATTTTTTTTAATGGAGAAAATGATAGTGGAAAAGAAAGTCATAGATTGCATTTTTTCCTAGATCAGGAATTCATAAATAAGACTAAGAGGCAAGACACCAACCAAAAAAAGCATTTGCAACAAGTGTGACAGATACAAGGTTAATAACCTTAATGTACAAAGAATTCTCACAGCAAAATACAAATGATTAAGAAACGCTGAGAGTATCTTCCCATCATTAATAATAATAATAAATACAGTTTGAATCAATTAAATGTCATTTTGTCTGTCAAAATGGCAAAGATATTTTCAAAGCAAATGTTCAGCACTGTTAAGGGTATGTGAGAAGTCTTCTGCATTGCTAGTGTTGACAAAAACCTTTCTAGAAAGCAATTTGGTATTATTGAATAACGGCCTTAAAATAGTTCATACCCGTTTGAACTAGTAATTCCATTTCTAATAATATACCATAAAGAAATAATTGGAGGTATGCACAGAGGTTTGTTGGGGGAAAATCACCACAATGATAATCTAGTGAACAAAAATAAATGGAAACAAGATTTTTGTTATTTGGTCAAGTAGGTAAGTTCATATGATGGGATATTACACGTTATCATAAAGAATTTTGCAAAGACTTTTTAATGTCATAGAAAATGTTATGCCAAGATAATTGTGATAAAACATTATATACAAAAAGAATCTCAGATGTAGTATATTAATTACAACTGTGCATGTATGTGTGTGATGTTAGACTTGGTATGGACCATTTTCCCAATGTTTTTCAGATGATTTTTCTTTTATAAAATGAAATCAGGAAATGTCATACTATGTAGCTGAACTCATATGACTTTTCTGAGTCCAGCTATATATCTATTTTAATTGTTGTTAATGTTCCATGATTCCCAAATTAAGTGGTTTATGAGGTTTATATTGATGCTGAACATTGAGGACACATATGGCACTAAATCATATCCCAGGTGTCTGAGAGCATTCAGATATGTCTTGAAATTTTCCAGTGCAAATCAAAGAGGGACTCTATGTCACAAGATACCAGAAGCTCACATGGTAAGGTCATCTGATGCAGTATCAAACAAATATCCCCAAACTGTGCATTGAGGTTCTACTTGCAGGCTTCCTCCCCTTGTCTCTTCTGATAACCTTCTGCTTATTAATGGAATGTGAGTTGCTGTGGTGATGGGGGTGAGGAATTAACTGGAAGGGAATTGTGCAATATGAAGGAAGGTGTAATCTATTTAAGTCTGTAAGAGATTACAAGTCACCAAGAAAGCCTGCGATGGTGAGAAAATGTGTGAAGAGCATTGAAGAGCCTTTAGCCAAGCTTCAGATCTTATTAACATCAAAATTCATTAGCAGTGATGAACTCTATGAATGTAGTAATCATGGATGGTCGTTCAAGCAGAGTTTGGATGTTATTCATTATTGTTAAATACATACTGAAGCCATAGGAACGCATTTGATATAATCCTAAGATGTCACTTTGCCTGCTCTTATGATGCAAATTGGCACCAGAAATCCAGCCAACTTTATTAAAATTGTGGAAATCTGACTGGACTCAGATCCATTAATCCTTGAAAGCAGGTAATACATGTATTTTTGCCATCATTATTTCTCCAGCACTTATCACAATGTGTAGCACTTTACTAGGTATACTTTTAAAATGTTTTAAAATTCTTATACATATATAAATAAAGAAGATAAAATCAAGTTGACTCAAGTCTAGAAAACATGGATGAGGGATTTAAGAATTCTAAAGTGTTTATTCTGAGGCACCATATTGCTTTATGTTTGGAGGCTCAGTGTATATTATCAATGTAGAGGCTTCAAGAGGGACCCATTATTTCATATGGTTATTCTATCCTTTACTTAGGGGTGTTATAATCTCATGCTATGATTTTGTTTTTATTATATTTTGCTTTAAAGTACTATGTCTGATATTAATACATCATCTTTTTATTATTTGCATGTAATAACTTATTCCATCCATTTATTTTCATCTTTGCTGTATCTTTATGTTTAAGATATTTCTCTTGTTAATTGCATGTAGCTGCCTTTATAATGGAAAGATACATAAATTTCCTTTAATTACAGCATCCTCAAATATTCTGTAATTGGAGATTTGATTTCCTCTTTGAAGGAAAGCTTCATTTATTCCTTCTCCAGTGCTCTCCCTTTCTTTATGTACTTCCAAGTTTCTGCCCTATATCATTTTCTTTCTGCCCGAAGAAAATCTTCTAATATTTCTTGCAGGGCAGGTCTGTTGGTGATCAATTCATTCTGTTTTTGTTCATCTGAGAATGTCTTTATTTCTCCTTTACTTTTTTTTTCTTCTCCTTTACTTTTGAAAGATCTTTTCCTATATGTAGAAATCTAGGGTGGTAGTCATTTTTCTTTTAACACTTTAAATATTTCACTTTACTCTTGTTGCTTGCATGGTTTCTGATGAAAGCTGCTAGAATTATTATTCTTATTCTATTATAAGTAAGATATTTGGTGTTCTCTGAGCTTCCTGGATCTGTAATTTGGTGTCTGTCATTAATTTTGGAAAATTCTTAGCCATTATTACTTGATATTTCTTCTGCTGTATTCTCTTTCTCTTCTCCATCTGATGTTCCAGTTATGCATATGTGACTCCAGATTTGCCTATCCATCAAGATTTTAGGGTGATGATTTGCCCTGAAATTTCATTTCTCTGACAGGTCCAAAAAAGTGATTGATTTTTAGTTTGTCCAGGTTTTTTTTCTGGTTGTTGGTGCCTCCAGCCTCACATTGATTCTGTGGTGGAAGAAAAGCATGGGGAAGCAAAGAGTCAGTAGATATTGTGGGTTCCTTAAAAAGGAGGAACCATAAGCCCCATATTTTAGGGATGGGAAGAAATGCCAGGTAGGTTTGCAAGATCCTTAAGCAATGTGTTCTTTTGTCTCACCTTCTGGCTAAGGCCAGAGAGGACAAGACTACAAAATAGAATTGTCTGCGTGGTGTCTATAATTATTTGGAGCCTCTTCATGTGGTTTCCCTCAGCTCAGGGTATTTACAGGAGTATATGTGAGACAAAGACAGCCTCACGGAGGTTAATAGACCTCAGCATATCATAGGAACAGTAGAATGTTTTCCATGTATATGAGTGATATATGATACCCAAAGAGATAGTTGGACCCAAAGCAGCTTTACAGTAAAGAAGGAAGCTCACTCAACAGCTACCTGCTTGGACAGACATTGATGAACAAATATGACATGTATGCCAGCATGGATACATGATACCCAACATATGTTACCCATCCTGATGTTTTGACACTATTTAACATCCCTAGAACTTAAATACAACCCCAAAGCAGAGAGTGAGAGGGGGACTCCATACTGCTGGAGATTAAGTTTCCACCACTCAGTAGAATGGGAACTTGACATATAATTTATGTTGAGTTGCAGAGAAAATAACTTACATTTCCTGCATACCGGAGTTTGTCAGATAATACCCATACCTGCAGAATAATCATTAACAGAAAGTGGGTGATAAACACTGAGTATCTCAAACAAATTTATCTACTCAAAACATGGGGTATGTGGCTCTTATAGTAGAAAACCACGGTGGTCTTATCTCAAGGCCAGAGTGAGATGTGAGAAATGACCTCTGGCATTTTGGTGGGTACCAACATAAAGAGAACAGGGAATCTGAGGAGAGCAAAGGACAACTTCTCTGCAGAACGAAATCACTGTCATTGGTGAGGTGTGATTCTACTTCATTTCTTCATCTTCCTGTCCCTGTCCCTCTTACTTCAAATACTTCTCTTTTCTCCCTGGTTATTTCCTCTACTCCCTCCTTCCTCTTTTTTATCCCTCTCCTTGTTTATTTTTCATCCCTCCTTATCTATTCCTTAACCTCTTGTCTTAGTCAGTTCGGGCTGCTGTAACTGACTACCATAGACTGGGTGGCTTAAACAATAGAAATATACTTCTCACCATTCTGGAGGCTGGGAAGTCCAAGACAAAGGCACTGGCAGATCTGCTGTCTGTTGAGGGCCCTCTTTTTCCTGGTTTGCAGATAGCCATCTTCTCGTTGTGTCCTCACAAGGTGGAGAGCAGACCGAGGAAGCAAGCTTTCTCCCTTCTCTTCTTATAAGGTCATTAATCTCATTATGAGGGCTCTACCCATATGACCTTATTACCTCCCAAAGTCCCCATCTCCAATACAGTCACACTGAGGATTTAGGTTTCAACATCTGAATTTGGTGGGGCCACAAACATTTTGTCCATACCACCCCTCTATCTACTCCTGCCTCCCTCTCATGCTCTTCCACCTTACATCCTCTTCTCTTTCCTCTTGCTTTTTCTTTTTCTTTTCTTTTCTTTTTTTTTTTGAGATGGAGTTTCGCTCTCGTTGCCCAGGCTGGAGTGCAATGGTAAGATCTTGGCTCACTGCAACCTCCGCCTCCTGGGTAGAAGCGATATTCCTGCCTCAGCCTCCTGAGTAGCTGGGATTACAGGCACTTGCCACCATGACCAGCTAATTTTTTGTATTTTCAGTAGAGACGGGGTTTCACCATGTTGGCCAGGCTGGTCTCGAACTCCTGACCTCAGGTGATCTACCTGCCTCAGCCTCCCAAAGTGCTGGGATTACAGGCATGAACCATTGCACCTGGCCTCCTCTTGCTTTTTCTACTTCAACTTAGTATCTGTTCTTTCTCCATTATCTTATTTTTCCTTATCTTCCTAATTCCATTTACTTCCAGCTGCTATTTTCATTCATCTTTTCTTATTCCTATTATATTCTTTCTTCTTTTCTTCTTCCCTCTCTTCCTCCTCAATTCCTTTCTTTCCTACTTGACCTTCTTTCTCATTTCTCCCACTCTTCATGCTCCCATCTAACAAGATAGTGGAAAAGAGAGAAAAAGGTAATAGAATGCAATAAAAATGTACTTAAAATGGTAACAGGAATAGGTGATGGGTTTGACTGGGGAATAAGGCAGAGAGAGGCATTATGAATAACCCAAAGTAAAATAGGGAGAAAAAGAGGCTATTAAATATGATTTTTTAAAACTACTTATCAAAAAGCCATAATTATTCTGATAGGCAAAATGGTAAAGTCACTTCAGGAAAAAGAAAGGGATGTTACTTATTTAGATTATTACTCAGTATTGCTCTTGATGTTTTAGCAACTCAGAGAAGACCACCAAATAAGTGCTATTCATATTGTAAAAGAAGTGATCAAATTATTTCTTTTTCTTATAGTGTGATTGTACATTAAGAAATCACAATAGATTTTTAAAAAAATAAAATACTAGAATTGAGGACTTCTACTTCCAGAAAGAAGTAGTAAACAGGGTAGATGTATTTTCCCTATTCATCTCTGGAAAAAATATATAAACAAAACATAAGAAGACCCAGAAAGTTGAAAAGAAGATGATGTATTCTCTAGGGAACTTGGAACCAAGGAATCAACATGGAGGTAAGTTCCCTGTGTTTTCTTTTTGCTGCATAAGAGAGTAACTTCCTCAATTTGATTTTTTAAGATATGCACTAAACCTTCACCTGGCATCAGACTTAATGGTGAGAGACTGAATTTCTCCTTGCCATCAGGAACAAGGTAAGTATTTGCACTCACCACTGCTATCAAAACTGTAGTATAACGCCCTGCCCCTCTCCCACAGCCCCCAGGCTCCGCTCTTGCCAGAGGGACAGGAGCCATGGCTCAGAAAATGGACTGTGGTGCGGGCCTCCTCGGCTTCCAGGTGAGATCTCCACTCCCCACCCCACCATTTCCGAGATTTAATTTTTTCCCCCCTGTGTTTGCAGGCTGAGGCCTCCGTAGAAGACAGCGCCTTGCTTATGCAGACCTTGATGGAGGCCATCCAGATCTCAGAGGCTCCACCTACTAACCAGGCCACCGCAGCTGCTAGTCCCCAGAGTTCACAGCCCCCAACTGCCAATGAGATGGCTGACATTCAGGTTTCAGCAGCTGCCGCTAGGCCTAAGTCAGCCTTTAAAGTCCAGAATGCCACCACAAAAGGCCCAAATGGTGTCTATGATTTCTCTCAGGCTCATAATGCCAAGGATGTGCCCAACACGCAGCCCAAGGCAGCCTTTAAGTCCCAAAATGCTACCCCAAAGGGTCCAAATGCTGCCTATGATTTTTCCCAGGCAGCAACCACTGGTGAGTTAGCTGCTAACAAGTCTGAGATGGCCTTCAAGGCCCAGAATGCCACTACTAAAGTGGGCCCAAATGCCACCTACAATTTCTCTCAGTCTCTCAATGCCAATGACCTGGCCAACAGCAGGCCTAAGACCCCTTTCAAGGCTTGGAATGATACCACTAAGGCCCCAACAGCTGATACCCAGACCCAGAATGTAAATCAGGCCAAAATGGCCACTTCCCAGGCTGACATAGAGACCGACCCAGGTATCTCTGAACCTGACGGTGCAACTGCACAGACATCAGCAGATGGTTCCCAGGCTCAGAATCTGGAGTCCCGGACAATAATTCGGGGCAAGAGGACCCGCAAGGTGAGATCTCTGCTAACTTCATTTTGCTTTGGTGGTGATTCTGAACTTCTCTCTGATGATGCAGATTAATAACTTGAATGTTGAAGAGAACAGCAGTGGGGATCAGAGGCGGGCCCCACTGGCTGCAGGGACCTGGAGGTCTGCACCAGTTCCAGTGACCACTCAGAACCCACCTGGCGCACCCCCCAATGTGCTCTGGCAGACGCCATTGGCTTGGCAGAACCCCTCAGGCTGGCAAAACCAGACAGCCAGGCAGACCCCACCAGCACGTCAGAGCCCTCCAGCTAGGCAGACCCCACCAGCCTGGCAGAACCCAGTCGCTTGGCAGAACCCAGTGATTTGGCCAAACCCAGTAATCTGGCAGAACCCAGTGATCTGGCCAAACCCCATTGTCTGGCCCGGCCCTGTTGTCTGGCCGAATCCACTGGCCTGGCAGAATCCACCTGGATGGCAGACTCCACCTGGATGGCAGACCCCACCGGGCTGGCAGGGTCCTCCAGACTGGCAAGGTCCTCCTGACTGGCCGCTACCACCCGACTGGCCACTGCCACCTGATTGGCCACTTCCCACTGACTGGCCACTACCACCTGACTGGATCCCCGCTGATTGGCCAATTCCACCTGACTGGCAGAACCTGCGCCCCTCGCCTAACCTGCGCCCTTCTCCCAACTCGCGTGCCTCACAGAACCCAGGTGCTGCACAGCCCCGAGATGTGGCCCTTCTTCAGGAAAGAGTAAGAGCTGTAACTCCCCAGTCACTTTTCCCATAAGTTTAATGATTTCCTTTTTCCCTCCCAGGCAAATAAGTTGGTCAAGTACTTGATGCTTAAGGACTACACAAAGGTGCCCATCAAGCGCTCAGGTATGCATCCAGTGTCCCCTCCCCAAGCTCTGCGGCTCAGATGGCTCCCTCCTCTCTCCTACAGAAATGCTGAGAGATATCATCCGTGAATACACTGATGTTTATCCAGAAATCATTGAACGTGCATGCTTTGTCCTAGAGAAGGTGAGAAGGCAGCCCTGGGGTACAGGAATAATTAATTTCATAGTCTGTTTTCTTGCCCCTGTAGAAATTTGGGATTCAACTGAAAGAAATTGACAAAGAAGAACACCTGTATATTCTCATCAGTACCCCCGAGTCCCTGGCTGGCATACTGGGAACGTAAGATGGGAAAGAAGGTGGAACATGGCCTTACTGAAAATATATTCTTTCTATATTCCCTTAGGACCAAAGACACACCCAAGCTCGGTCTCCTCTTGGTGATTCTGGGTGTCATCTTCATGAATGGCAACCGTGCCAGTGAGGGTGAGTGGCTGGACCTGCAGCTGGGGGTTGGCCGTCCCTTGTCTCCCCTTGCCTCCCATTGCAGCTGTCCTCTGGGAGGCACTACGCAAGATGGGACTGCGTCCTGGGTATGATTGGGCTCTCTCATCTCTTGCCTGTTTCTGATTGTGGGTTTCCTTTTTTTACCTTCAGGGTGAGACATCCCCTCCTTGGAGATCTAAGGAAACTTCTCACCTATGAGTTTGTAAAGCAGAAGTAAGTGATGCCTAAGGGGCTTTTCCTGCTTCAGGTAGACACAAAGACTGTTTTGCTCTTTCAGATACCTGGACTACAGACGAGTGCCCAACAGCAACCCCCCGGAGTATGAGTTCCTCTGGGGCCTCCGTTCCTACCATGAGACTAGCAAGATGAAAGTGCTGAGATTCATTGCAGAGGTAATGGAGGAACTGTTCCAGCATTGATAGGTGATTTTGTTTTGTTTTCTATTCCTCATCTCAGGTTCAGAAAAGAGACCCTCGTGACTGGACTGCACAGTTCATGGAGGCTGCAGATGAGGCCTTGGATGCTCTGGATGCTGCTGCAGCTGAGGCCGAAGCCCGGGCTGAAGCAAGAACCCGCATGGGAATTGGAGATGAGGCTGTGTCTGGGCCCTGGAGCTGGGATGACATTGAGTTTGAGCTGCTGACCTGGGATGAGGAAGGAGATTTTGGAGATCCCTGGTCCAGAATTCCATTTACCTTCTGGGCCAGATACCACCAGAATGCCCGCTCCAGATTCCCTCAGACCTTTGCCGGTCCCATTATTGGTCCTGGTGGTACAGCCAGTGCCAACTTCGCTGCCAACTTTGGTGCCATTGGTTTCTTCTGGGTTGAGTGAGATGTTGGGTAGGTACATCACTTTGGATTGGGCAGTTAGGATTTTTTTACTTCTTCTTTCTTATGTTCACAGATATTGCTATCAATCGCAGTAGTCTTTCCCCTGTGTGAGGCTGAAGCCTCAGATTCCTTCTAAACACAGCTATCTAGAGAGCCACATCCTGTTGACTGAAAGTGGCATGCAAGATAAATTTATTTGCTGTTCCTTGTCTACTGCTTTTTTTCCCCTTGTGTGCTGTCAAGTTTTGGTATCAGAAATAAACATTGAAATTGCAAAGTGAATTAGATGTGCTCTCTGCTTCTTTTTTTCCCTA